CCAATGATCATTCGGTAGCATGTTATTTAGTTTCCATGTATTTGTGTAGTTTTTGAAGTTCCTCTTGGTATTGATTTCTAGTTTTATTCCACTGTGGTCTGAGAAGATACTTGATATGATTTCAGTTTTTAAAAATTTTTTGGGACTTGTTTTGTGGCCTGACATATGGCCTGTCTTGGAGACTGTTCCCTGTGTTGTTGAGAAGAATGTGTATTTTGCAATTGTTATATAGAATGTTCTGTAAAAGTCTATTCATCCCATTTGGTATAAAGTCTAATTTAAGACTTTTAAATTTATTTTCTGTCTAGATGATCTGGGTAATGCTGAGAATGGGGTGTTGAGTTCCCACTATTACTGTGTTGCTGTCAATCTCTTTTTTAGTTTTAGGTCAGTAATATTTGTTTCATGAATCTGGATGCTCCGTGTTGAGTGCATATGTATTTAGAATTGTTATATCAGTTCATTTATATAGTTCCAAATGACTCACTTTGTTCATTCCTTTTTATTCTTTTTTCTTTATTTTTGCCTGGCTGGATTATTTCAAAATACTTGTATTCAGGTTCTGAAATTCTGCCTTTTGCTTGGTCTAGTCTGCTGTTGCAGCTTTTGAATGTTTTCTGTAATTCCTCCAATAAATGTATTTTGTTCTAGAATTCCTGTTTGGATTTTTAAAAAGATATCTATCTTCTTGGTAAATTTATCATTCATATCCTGAACTGATTTTCTTATTTCTTTGTATTGATTTTAGATTTCTCTTGCATCTAATTAGGCTTCCTTAAAATCAATATTTTGGATTCTTTATCTGGGATTTTGAGGAGTTTTTTTGGTTAGGAGCTATTGCTAGAGAATTATTGTTTTCCTTTGAGGGTGTCATATTACATTGCTTTTTCGTGCTTCCTGTATTGTTACATTGATTTCTGCACATCTGAAGCAATAGTCACTTCCTCTTATTTTTGAATTTACATTCATTATGGGGTGGGGACATTTTTTCTTGAAGATGTGACTATGATGTTGGTTGGGTAGGGCCATTTGACTTTGCTTCTTAGTGTGTGCAGTGGTGAAGATGCTGTATGATTTCCTTGGTCATAAATAGCCTTAGTGGTATCTATGGATTCCTTAGTGTGTTAGGGTGCAGTTATTGGTTACTTTTTCAGGTTTCAGTGGTAGCAGTGGTGGGCCAAGTGTGTTTCTCCTTGAGACCTCAGGCAGCATATGCTGGCACCTGTACTGGCAGTTCCAGGCAAGTCGATTCTTGGGCCTGTGGGGGGCTTTTTTGGATGCTGATTGTAGTAGTGGTGTACTGGGCAGGTGAGTGGGCTTTTGACCTTTTGGGCAGCGAGGATGGTGGGGGCAGTGGGTATAAAGGTGGTCATGAAATGTTCTTCTAGTTCTCAAGCACAGTGCTTTTGTGTTAGCCGTTGTTTCAAGTTTCAATGGGCTGTGTGGGCCAGCCTCCAGGCTAGTAGATGGTGCTTGCAGGTAACAACGAGCGGTGGGGGTAGCATGGAGATTTATGCCCGACCTCTGTTCCCCAGAAGAGGTATTTGGGTAACCCAGGTGGTAGTTGGGTTGTGGAACACCCAGGAGCCTGGATCCCACACTCTGTCTTGGAGTAGGGGGCAAAGTTGGGCAGAGCTGGACCAAGCAAGCTTGTATTCAGGCCCTCCAATGGCATATGCATGCACCAGCCTTGATTAGGGGGTAGAGGAAGTCCTTAGGCCGCTTGTGAAATGCTTGGTGAGGGGCAACCTTTGCTGTCCTGAAGTCTTAGGATAGGGAGGATAGGGCTGTCCCAGTGGCCACTGCTTTGGCCCACAGGAATGAGACTTGCTTTCGTCTCACACCCCAGTCCCAGCAAAGTTCCCTCCTCCATCCTGGCTATGGCAGCCAACTTGGCCACCCAGTCAGTCCTGGCAGGCTGCACCTAGTCCACAACTCAGTCCTAGGCCATAGGAGATGCCATTCAGCTTAAGGCCAAGCCTCCACAACAACTCTCCTCTTGCTTAGGACCTGGGATGGTGGTGTGCCTGGTTGCAATGCCAGTGGCTGGAGCCCACTCCACACTTGCTTCTCAGAACGGGCCGCAAGGGTTCATCCCCCGCTCAAGCCCCAGTCCTGCAAGCACCACCCAAGTTCTCCCATGCACAGCCTGTAAGAGCTCCGATCCAGAATGTTGTCCCACAGCAGCCAGCCAGGTTTCAAAAAGGGTGTAGGACATTCCCTGGAGCAGTTCCATATCATAGTCTTCTTGCCACTCCCCAGGTTAAGATTCGTGGTGTGGGAGAGTCAAGGTGCTCTCCTACGGCCTGGATTGTATAATTCCCCAGTGGGAAAGTGGACAGCAGAAAGGCACTCACTCACCCTCTCCCATTTGGGGGATTCGCTCCCCTTTCCCAGCTGGCCTCAGCCACACAGCTTTCCTGTTTTCTTTCTTCCTGGATTTCAAAGCTTCCTCTCACTTTTTTGTTGAACTCCCAAGTTCTTTCTTGAACACTGCATTTAAAGTGCAGTTGTCTGCACACTTGCTTGGTTTCTCTAAGCGGATGAGATTACTGGAAATGCTTGTAGTCAGCCATCTTGAAAAAAAAGATCTTGTGTTTTAAGCATCATTGTGTGTTTGCCAACAGGAAGCATACTGTATGTAAATATTGAATTGTTATATACCTTGGATTTCTTTTCTCCTTTCATTCTTTTAAGTTCTCTGCACCCTTATGAGCATGATTTCCTAATCCACAGCACAATTTAGCCTGGAGGGGTGTGCAATCATTGTTATTCCATGTGTTCTGGTCTTTCTCACCAGCTACATTTGATATTAAAATAGATGATATTTACTTATTTCCATGAATTCCCTCATCTCTCCTGCCCTCAGCTCCTAACAACAGACAGATACTTATTTATTCATTTGGTCAACAACTCTTTCTTTAATATGTGCTATGTGCCCAGTTCTATGCTAACACTGGGGCACAACAGTGAGAAAGAGAGAGAAAGAGGAGAGAGAAAAAAAAAAAGCCAAAGTCTTTTCTCTCAAAGAGCTCACAAGCTAGGAGAAGACACAGCAATTACTTTTAAAGAGCCAAGGGAAAACATAGTTACAACTGTGAAAAGAGCCATGTGGGAAAAACACATGACACTATATGAGGAAAAAATATCTTTGTCAAGTAGGTCAAGGAAGGCTTCCTTGAAATAGTGATGATTAAGCTTAACTCTGGAAGGCCAGCAGAAGCTAACTAGACAGAAAAGGGGGAAGCAGAATGGTGTCTTAGTCACAGGGAATAGCATGTGCAAAGGTCCTGTGACAGAAAGAAGAACAGGCTCTGGAGTGAGGGGAGGGTAATAAAAGGGGAGATAGCTTTGTTAAGGATGTTGGTCTTCATCCTAACAGCAATAGGTAGTCATTGGGGATTTCAAGGAAAAAGGTGAAAAAAATCAGATTCTATTTAAAAGATCATTCTACTTGCTGTGTGGAAAATGGATTGGGCTGGAGGTGGCAGATCAGAATGAAAGCAGGAGACCAGATATGAAACTCAAGCCATTGTCCAGGCAGAAAGGACAGATGGTGGGTTGGACACGGGTGGTGGCAGTGGAGATGCAGAAAAGCAAACAGGTTTGCACAATGTTTTGGAGGCAACATTGCCAGGGGGTGGGAGTGAATTTGATATGCAGAGAGAATGTGGAGTCAGATGAGTCCGTGATTCCTGGCCTATTAATGAATGGAGAATAAACACTGGGTTGGCAGCATGAGACAGCCCCGGGGCCCTTCCTGACAACCTTGCCTGTCTCTCTGTAATGCTGAGAGCCTGTTTGCCATCTCCTGGGTATGTCTGATAGGGTTGCTGCACTATTTACTGTATCTGCTCATCAGGAGGACAAAATCATCTCAGTCTACCCAACAAACTGCCTTCAAGATCATTATCTCTGAAGGCCCCCATGGAGCCATGTGCAACTCTGAAAGCATTTCCAGGGAATGGTGGGCTGGCTTCATAAACGCTAAGTGAAATTCTGTGTTTCTGCCAGACACATTGATATATAGAACAATGCTGGTAAGGGTTCCCGCGTGGGATTTTTTTTAACCCACCTGGGAGGTATCCCCTGAACGGCAGTTGACAATTAGCTGCTAAGTAAAAGGAGGCACTTATTTTTATTGCGGTCCTTGACAGCTTTATGTTCACTGTTTAAAAGCTGGAGAGTCCTGTGTGTAAAGGTGAGTGGCGAGGGGAAGTGCTGGGGGAAGAAGGGCCGGGAGGGCTGGGGCAGGTGCAGACAGATCCCATGGTTTCCTTTTTGGAGTCAGAACCTGAGCAGTATTTGCAAGCATGTGCTGATCTGGAAGTGAGAGAAGAGGGTTCTTCCAGTCTGGGGAGGAGGGAAGGCCTGAGGCTGGCTCATCGGAGGCGTGAGTCTTCGGCCCTGCCATGCCTCACATCCCCAGGATGCCGCGGTGGGAACTGGGCTGTGGCTTTCCTGCCCTGGCACTGCTTGTTTGCTGGGATTTCAGGAGGAAAACCCCCAAGCTCCGAAAGAAAGGTATTTCTTTTTTATTTTGTAGTTCACTTCTTTGACGGGCAGGTTCTGTTTGCTCTCTCCTCAGCAGTGTTTGGCCAGCGCTTGGATGAGACTGTGGCCTATGAACAGAAATTCGGCCCCCATCTGGTGCCCATCCTGGTGGAGAAATGTGCAGAGTTCATCCTGGAGCACGGCCGGAATGAAGAGGGCATCTTCCGTCTGCCTGGGCAGGACAACCTGGTGAAGCAGCTGAGAGACGCTTTTGATGCTGGGGAGCGGCCCTCCTTTGACAGGTACATTGCCCCACTGCAGTGTCCCACCTCTGAGTTTCACAGAGCGTTGCTTATTTTCTTCCAGAGACACAGATGTGCACACTGTGGCTTCCCTGTTAAAGCTCTACCTCCGAGACCTCCCAGAGCCCGTGGTTCCCTGGAGCCAGTACGAAGGGTTCCTGCTCTGTGGGCAGCTCACGAATGCGGATGAGGCAAAGGTTTGCATCTTAGAGTTAGTTGTCCTGCCTTATAAATGATTTACTTGTGTAAATCTCTTCCCAGGCTCAGCAGGAGTTGATGAAGCAGCTCTCCATCCTTCCTCGTGACAACTATAGTCTCCTGAGCTACATCTGCAGGTGAGAGGCCCCTGGTATCAACTCTGCAGTTTTTTCTACCATGGGATTTCTTGGCTGTCTGTAGGTTCCTACATGAAATACAGCTGAACTGTGCTGTTAACAAGATGAGTGTGGACAACCTGGCTACTGTGATTGGTGTGAATCTCATCAGGTCGAAGGTCGAAGACCCTGCCGTGATCATGAGAGGTATGGCTGGTCCCGTAGTGAAAGCAGGTACCTACACAACAGATCTTTTTCTTCTGTCTTTCAGGGACTCCTCAGATCCAAAGAGTGATGACTATGATGATCAGAGACCATGAAGTCCTCTTCCCCAAGTCCAAGGATATACCCCTGTCACCCCCTGCCCAGAAAAATGACCCCAAGAAAGCTCCAGTGGCCCGAAGCTCTGTAGGCTGGGATGCCACTGAAGACCTCCGAATTTCTAGGACAGACAGCTTCAGTAGCATGGTAAGGTGCAGAGAACCTTCCTGCTTCCATTGCCATGTGACATCCATGGCCATTTCTTTTCTAGACAAGCGACTCTGATACAACCAGCCCCACCGGACAGCAGCCGAGCGATGCGTTTCCGGAGGACAGCAGCAAAGTACCCAGGGAAAAGCCAGGAGACTGGAAAATGCAATCTCGTAAAAGGACTCAAACACTCCCTAACCGGAAATGTTTCTTGACATCAGCTTTTCAGGGTGCCAACAGCAGCAAAATGGAGATCTTTAAAAATGAATTCTGGTCGCCTTCCTCAGAGGCTAAGGCAGGGGAAGGGCACAGGAGAACGATGTCTCAAGACTTGCGCCAACTTTCTGACTCCCAACGGACTTCCACCTACGATAACGTCCCTTCCCTGCCAGGGTCCCCTGGGGAGGAAGCCAGTGCACTCTCTTCCCAAGCCTGTGACTCCAAGGGAGATACTCTTGCCAGTCCAAACTCTGAAACTGGGCCTGGAAAAAAGAACTCTGGAGAAGAGGAAATTGATTCTTTGCAGAGGATGGTCCAAGAGCTACGAAAGGAAATAGAAACACAGAAGCAAATGTATGAGGAACAGATTAAAAAGTAAGTCAGACAGAGGGGCACTGAGAGGCACTATTCTTTCATTCTTTTCTTTCCTTCCTTGTAGCCTTGAGAAGGAAAATTATGACGTTTGGGCTAAAGTGGTGAGGCTCAATGAAGAACTGGAGAAGGAAAAGAAGAAGTCTGCAGCCCTAGAGATCAGCCTCCGCAACATGGAGCGCTCCCGGGAGGATGTTGAGAAGAGGAACAAGGCCTTGGAAGAAGAAGTCAAGGAATTTGTCAAATCCATGAAGGAACCCAAGACCGAGGCTTAAGGGTCCCAGGAGTACTGCAGGGACAGCCCCAGAGAGGCCCAACTCTGGCCCCTTTCTCAGTGCTATCTGATGACGGGGAAACAAAATTATTCTCTGAGAGGGAAAGGACATTTGAGGGAAACATCAAATTTCCCCATAAATAAATGAATGGAGTTTGCAGGAAGGTGAGGGTGAGCAGAGATGTGTGTGGACATCTCTGACCATCCATCGCTGTATTCAAATGGATTGTTTTATTCCATTCTGGTCTCAGGCATGACCACGTCCAGTGAAGACATTTGAGGCAGCACATCTCAGGACCCAGGCAATAGACTGGCCCCAACTCAGGCTGGACTAAGGTGTGATTAATTCTTTGTTTTTTGTGTGGAACAGCTCACCTTGTCAGACAGCCTCAGGGCATCTCTGAGACACAGGGGCAGAAAATGACATTCATCTTTTGAGTCCTCATCCATGGAGTGCTGTGTTTGGGGGGCTGCATCTGCTGAAGCGAGAACCCCATTCTGCCACCCCACCAGGATGCCCATTCTCCAGGACTTCTCCAACTTACTATTAGACTAAACCAGAACAAGCAACAAACTGTATTTATGCAAGCAAAATTGATGAGAAAATTATATTCAAATAAAGCAAAAATTAAAAAAAAAAGGCTATTGCTAATCCATACGGCACCTTTGTGA